CTGAGATCATACCACTGTGGTCCAGGCTGGGTGACAGAGCGAGGCTCCATCTCAAAAAATAATAATAATAAAATAAAATAAAGGATGCAGGCCAGGCACCTTGGCTCACACACCTGTATTCCCAGTACTTTGGGAGGCAGAGGTGGCACAATTACTTGAGCCCAGGAGTTTGAGACCAGCCTTAGCAACATACAACCTCATCTCTAAAAAAGAAAAAATAAATAATAATAATAAATTAAAGATGCCCAGTTAAATTTGAAGTTTAGATAAGCACCAAATAATTTTAAATATGTCTATGCAATATTTGGGACACACTTAAGCTTAAAAATGTTTTTGGTGTTTATCTGAAATTCAAATGTAACTGGGCATCCTGTATTTTATCTGGCAACCCTACTAAGGAGAAAAATTCCTATTTGTCTTTCAAGTTCTAAGTCAAATGACTATTTCTACATAAAGTCTTCAGTGATTTCTCTGGGTAGTTTGTTTTTCCCTTCTGTTCTTTTATAACCTCACCTGCATCTATCCATTATAGTATTTATTACTCTGATTGTAGGCGCCTGATCCTTCCCATTCAGACCTTTTATCTTTTGTGGGGAAAGCGTTTTATGTTCATCTCTGAATTCCCAACCTTGGAGATGTTGAATGATTGAAATGGTAATTGAATAAACATTTACTGAGAGCCAGTAGGTTTAAGAGGAGGAATGAAGGAGAACCAGCATTTATTAATTGCCTTCTATATGCTAAATATAGTGCTGATTGCTTACAATATTTAATGCCCCTTAGGCCTTATTAATAAAATGGACGGGCAGTCTTTCGCTGCAGGAAGATCACATTCTCCTGAGGCCTATAACATTTGGCATAAATAACTGATGCCATTATAGTCTCTGTATCTCCTTTCTGAGAAAGCTGAACCTGGGCCTAGCTGGCGTAGAACTCCTGTTTCCATAGAAACAAGAGGGTCTGTAAAAGTCAAGGGAGACAGGAAGAGCAGTTTGCACTTCCGGCTTACGTCGGAGACGCGTACAACCCGGAAGTTGGCGCAGCGCGGTTGCCAATGGTCGCTCCCTGAGAGGATGCCGCTCGTGGTGTTTTGCGGGCTGCCGTACAGCGGCAAGAGCCGGCGTGCTGAAGAGTTGCGCGTGGCGCTGGCTGCCGAGGGCCGCGCGGTGTACGTGGTGGACGACGCAGCTGTCCTGGGCGCAGAGGACCCAGCGGTGTACGGCGATTCTGCCCGTGAGAAGGCATTGCGTGGAGCTCTGCGAGCCTCCGTGGAACGGCGCCTGAGTCGCCACGACGTGGTCATCCTGGACTCGCTTAACTACATCAAAGGTTTCCGTTACGAGCTCTACTGCCTGGCACGGGCGGCGCGCACCCCGCTCTGCCTGGTCTACTGCGTACGGCCCGGCGGCCCGATCGCGGGACCTCAGGTGGCGGGCGCGAACGAGAACCCTGGCCGGAACGTCAGTGTGAGTTGGCGGCCACGCGCTGAGGAGGACGGGAGAGCCCAGGCGGCGGGCAGCAGCGTCCTCAGGGAACTGCATACTGCGGACTCTGTAGTAAATGGAAGTGCCCAGGCCGACGTACCCAAGGAACTGGAGCGAGAAGAATCCGGGGCTGCGGAGTCTCCAGCTCTTGTGACTCCGGATTCAGAGAAATCTGCAAAGCATGGGTCCGGTGCCTTTTACTCTCCCGAACTCCTGGAGGCCCTAACGCTGCGCTTTGAGGCTCCCGATTCTCGGAATCGCTGGGACCGGCCTTTATTCACTTTGGTGGGCCTAGAGGAGCCGTTGCCCCTGGCGGGGATCCGCTCTGCCCTGTTTGAGAACCGGGCCCCACCACCCCATCAGTCTACGCAGTCCCAGCCCCTCGCCTCCGGCAGCTTTCTGCACCAGTTGGACCAGGTCACGAGTCAAGTACTGGCCGGATTGATGGAAGCGCAGAAGAGCGCTGTCCCCGGGGACTTGCTCACGCTTCCTGGTACCACAGAGCACTTGCGGTTTACCCGGCCCTTGACCATGGCAGAACTGAGTCGCCTTCGTCGCCAGTTTATTTCGTACACTAAAATGCATCCCAACAATGAGAACTTGCCGCAACTGGCCAACATGTTTCTTCAGTATTTGAGCCAGAGCCTGCACTGACCAGAGGAGGTAGGGGGGAAGCCATGGCTTCTGATCTCCACTCCACTTTATTTCTCTGGGAAAAATAGGCTGCAGGTCTCCAGAGCATATCGATGCAGTACTGTACTAGAGCTGTTGTGACTGATTCACTCAAACTTTCCTGCATACCCCTGTGCCAGGCCTTGGGTTTACAGCATAAGTTCAGACTAAAGAGAATGGAGAACTATTGTGGTGCAACCTGGCAAATCCCTCAGAGGACAGAGCTAAGGTGGACAGGGATTACCTAGATTGGATCCTACTTGGGCTATCACAGAGCATTGACCATTGGCTTCCCTCATCTGAGGCGTGGGAGAGCAGACTGGATAGATGAGAATTGTTTTAAAACAATTGTGAACAGAAACTGAAGATGGTACAGTTCTACATCTGCACCTGCCCTTTTTTCATACCACAAAAGTATTTTTTGAGTACTGTACTGACTTTTTGCTAGTTTCTATTCTGGGACCGAGTTCACAGATAAATCCATTGGTTTGTATCCTTGAGAAACTTTGTTTTTGTGGAAGTAAGAAAGTTATCTACTAGATTATTTCCTCTAATAAAATCTTTTAAAATAGTCTACTGGAATCTCTTTCACTTAATGTTCCCTGTGT